CGCCTGCCCATCCCGTCCTGGCAACTCCGCGGTGGACACTGTGTAGACTAGATTTCACTCCCTTACGCGCCTGGCTTAGGTAAGCCCCAGGGCCCCTGCATCCTTACTCCTTCTACCCTCCCCTTCATGCCGCGCTTGCCCCTTCATTATTCGCGTCCCTGTGAAGACATCCCCTAAAGCCAAGCCGAGTGATTATCCCCGGGAAAGCTGCCTTGGGGAGGTGGGGATGCGAAACACCCTAGATGCTGGGTAATGCGGTGGGGAAATCGATGATTTAAGAACAAAGCAAATAAACCGGCGTTTATGTACTGCCGCTCGGAGGGTTCGTGTTAAAATTTCTTAGTGTGCCGAGGCGGGCGGATCACGAGGTCAGGAGATGAAGACCATCCCGGCTAAAACGGTGAAACCCCGTCTCTACTAAAAATACAAAAAATTAGCCGGGCGTAGTGGCGGGCGCCTGTAGTCCCAGCTACTTGGGAGGCTGAGGCAGGAGAATGGCGTGAACCCGGGAGGCGGAGCTTGCAGTGAGCCGAAATCCCGCCACTGCACTCCAGCCTGGGCGACAGAGCGAGTCTCCGTCTCAAAAAAAAAAAAAAAAAAAAAAAAAAAAAAAAAAAAAAAAAAAAAAAAAAAAAAAAATTTCTTAGTGTTTGCTCTCAAAGGTATTGTGCGTTGTCTTGGAGGCTGAGATGTGGGAACAGACAGATCCTTTGTTCTGAGGCTCACTCATCTCCCGAGCCCCGAGCCGTCTCCCAGCCTCAGACGGCTCTGCGGGCTGCATCTGTGCAGCCTGGCAGCGGCGGCGCTGCGCTGTGACATTTTCACAGCCCTTCTTGCAGAGGCATGTGTGCTAGGGATGCCGAAATGCCGAGAGCGCCGGCAGGACTAGCTTCCGGGCCGCGCTTTGTGTGCTGGGCTGCAGTGTGGCGCGGGCGAGGAAGCTGGTAGGGCGGTTGTCGCAAGCTCCAGCTGCAGCCTCCGCCTACGTGAGAAGACTAGAAAGCGGGCGCAGGACCAGGCCTGCGTTGTTTGCAGAGAGGCCGTGGCTACAAAATGGAAGTGCTTTTGCGACCTGGGCTCCATTTTAGGAATTCTTGCCCGATTTTAACCACTTGAACGCGGAAGTGGCTTTCCTATTCTCTTCCAAGCCAGCCTTTAATTTTAAACGCTGTAATTAACAGTTCACAGGGGTCAAATTCCTTTATTCCGGAACATTCCACTTTGAGAGGGATCTGTCCTCTTTGGTCCCCTGCGTTTTCAAATATTTGAGGAAAGGTGTCGCCTCTTTTTCTGTGGAAAGAGGAAGCTCATGAGCGCGAAACAGCAGGGGACGGAGGGCGAGAAGGGCTTTCTCAGGTTGCGGGTCGGAGGGCAGAAGCACAGTTCCCAGTACAGAGACCCGGACAGGTGGCTGTTTCTCACGCTCACTTTGGATTGCTCCCTACGGCTTCCTCCGCAGCCATGTCTGACAAACCTGGTATGGCTGAGATCGAGAAATTCGATAAGTCGAAACTGAAGAAGACAGAAACGCAAGAGAAGAATCCATTGTCTTCCAAAGAAAGTAAGCTCCGATCCTCCCCCATCTTTAGAAAGCTTTTTCCTTTTCTGTTTTTTTCTGGTCGCAGCTATCGAACAGGAGAGGCAAGCAGGCGAATCTTAAACAGGCATGTGCCACCAATATCTACTGTACATTCTACAAGCATTGCTTTCTTATTTTACTTCTTTTACTTGTTTAACTTGGTTAGATGCAAACACGTTGGATGAGTTTGAAAGGACTATGCTGCCCTTTTGACATCAAAGACCTGCTGACAATGGAGGCCACGCCTGCTTCTCCCATCGCCTGTCTGGCTGGCAGGGAAGGAAAATAGCTTGAATGTTGGTGAAAGACTTAGCGGAGTGGGAGGGCAGTGAAATCTAGAGTAAAACCAAGTTGGGCCAAGTGTCCTGCAGAATCTAAAATGAAGTTTAATCAGCGTGCCATTTTTGTTGTTGTTTGAAAGATTTTAATTTTTGGAATGCACAGTTTTTATTTAAAAAAGACATTTTTAAACCACTGCTTGTGAGATTGCTTGTTGATTGGAAAGAGTGTTTTATTCACCATTTAAACGTTTGCAAAGTGGCGTGCCCCTTGGCCTCACAGGCAAAGAATAACTTAAAAGCTGACGATTTGAATAAATTATGTTACAGTATGAAATATGTTTTACCTGGATATGTAAAATACCTTCTTTATTCTAGCTAATTGGGAGATGATTTTTTTTGGCTAATTGAGATTACCTTTAGATTATGTTTTCAAAACTGGCTTATACTGTAATCTACAACTAATAAGCACTAATTTAGAGTTCAGCTATATTGTTGCATGTAGTGAGAAGGGACTTAATTACAAACTTAAGACGTAAGTGTGCAATAAAGTAAGCTAAGAAGAAAATATGCTTCTAAGACCTGTATTTACTTGGTTTA